TGGGAAACTCAGCATGCAGTAGAAATCCATTTAAAAGCAATATTTGAGTTCCCTCTCTTCACCTGGCACCATGAGTATCAATAATAACCTACTGAATCTCAGGGATGTATAGTCATTATCTCTTTTGATGTTCACTAAAACATGGCAGTGAGACTTATTATCCCAAGGTTAGAAGGCAAAACTGAACCTAGGCAGGCCCAGTAACTTCCCCAACTCCTTAGCACATCTTCTTAGGGTATTTATTCTCCCTCCCTCCTCAGTTCCCATCTGAAGACAGTGATGAATGGAATAGGTGTTCTATGTGCAGAGCAAAGAGTATTGAAATCGATGTGACTGCTCCAGGAATCTGCCCTCCATATTCTCCCCCATAATAAACATATCCCCTTTCCATAACCCATAATCCCCACCTCACCTCACAAAGCAGATCCTTATTACCCTAAGCCCACTTCCTCTCCTGGAAGAAGTCAGGAAATAATTCCTTCTGCTGGGTGCAGGCATATGAAAGTGCTAACGGCCACATGAGACTGAATTTGGGCTAAGTTTTGCCATTTATATTTATAAAAGTTCGGAATAGGGAACCATTTCAAGAGCAGACCTGTTCCTCTCCAACACTGAGCAGGTCCAGTGATCCCTCATCCTGCCCCAACTGAGTAGCACTTGGTTGAGGCTGTTGTAGAATGAGACCACAAGCCAACCACATCCTGAGGTCTTGAGATGGAAAGTTTAGGAAACATTTCATAACCACAGGTCCTTCCTGGCTTAAGAGCACCAAATGGCAAATCACCAAGAAGACATAAAGATGGGGTTAGGAGTCATGGAAGGAGTTAAGACCTCAGGTGGGAAGGAAGCATTATTTCTGCTAAGCCTGTCTGATTCTCCTGAAATGGGGCATGCATAACTGCTTGCATTGTAGCTGCTTGCTGTTCCTGATTTCTGTTTCACAATCCAGAAGCAGGTTACTGCTTCACTCCATCGCAGCCACTTCCTCTTGAACTAAGGGAGGCAGGGCTTGTCTTCTCTCCTCAGAGCAGAGTCTGCGATCTTCCCAGCACAGACGTTTGGACAGAGCAGGCTCCTAAGGTCTCCAGAATGCCCGTGCCAGCCTCCTGGCCCCACCTTCCTAGTCCTTTCCTGCTGATGACGCTACTGCTGGGGAGACTCACAGGTGAGCACTGCCTTCGGTTAAAATCTTTTTTCTGAAGAAATGACTGCTTTGTGCTCCTTTCCAGGAGTGGCAGGTGAGGACGAGCTACAGGTGATTCAGCCTGAAAAGTCCGTATCAGTTGCAGCTGGAGAGTCGGCCACTCTGCGCTGTGCTATGACGTCCCTGATCCCTGTGGGGCCCATCATGTGGTTTAGAGGAGCTGGAGCAGGCCGGGAATTAATCTACAATCAGAAAGAAGGCCACTTCCCACGGGTAACAACTGTTTCAGAACTCACAAAGAGAAACAACCTGGACTTTTCCATCAGCATCAGTAACATCACCCCAGCAGACGCCGGCACCTACTACTGTGTGAAGTTCCGGAAAGGGAGCCCTGACGACGTGGAGTTTAAGTCTGGAGCAGGCACTGAGCTGTCTGTGCGCGGTGAGTACAGCGTGGGCCTCCTTTGTCCCCTGATGTCTCCTGATTATCGATGGTCCTTTTGTAGCCAAACCCTCTGCCCCCGTGGTATCGGGCCCTGCGGTGAGGGCCACACCTGAGCACACAGTGAGCTTCACCTGCGAGTCCCATGGCTTCTCTCCCAGAGACATCACCCTGAAATGGTTCAAAAATGGGAATGAGCTCTCAGACTTCCAGACCAACGTGGACCCCGCAGGAGACAGTGTGTCCTACAGCATCCACAGCACAGCCAGGGTGGTGCTGACCCGTGGGGACGTTCACTCTCAAGTCATCTGCGAGATAGCCCACATCACCTTGCAGGGGGACCCTCTTCGTGGGACTGCCAACTTGTCTGAGGCCATCCGAGGTAGAAGACCCTCACACCCAGCCCAAGCCCACAAGATCAGAGCTTCTGCCCTGTGCTGTTTCAGTTCCACCCACCTTGGAGGTTACTCAACAGCCCATGAGGGCAGAGAACCAGGCAAACGTCACCTGCCAGGTGAGCAATTTCTACCCCCGGGGACTACAGCTGACCTGGTTGGAGAATGGAAATGTGTCCCGGACAGAAACAGCTTCGACCCTCATAGAGAACAAGGATGGCACCTACAACTGGATGAGCTGGCTCCTGGTGAACACCTGTGCCCACAGGGACGATGTGGTGCTCACCTGTCAGGTGGAGCATGATGGGCAGCAAGCAGTCAGCAAAAGCTATGCCCTGGAGATCTCAGCGCACCAGAAGGAGCACGGCTCAGATATCACCCATGGTGCGGTTACTTCCCATTTTTAAATTTTGTCTTCTCATGGCTCCTCCTCTTCCCTGATTTCCAGAAGCAGCGCTGGCTCCTACTGCTCCACTCCTCGTAGCTCTCCTCCTGGGCCCCAAGCTGCTACTGGTGGTTGGTGTCTCTGCCATCTACATCTGCTGGAAACAGAAGGCCTGACTGTAAGTTTAGGAGAGGGAGGACTGACCAAGGGAACAGCTCCTTCCTTCCTTCCCTGCCATGTAGGACCCTCAGTCTCTGCTGCCTCCTCCTTTCTTGAGAAGCTCAGCCTGAGAGAAGGAGCTGGCGAGAACCTTCCCCACACTCAGCTCCAAACGCCTCCTCTCCCAGGTCATCTGCCTGCCCACACGCTCCTGTTCCACCTTCACAAGACCATGATGCCCCAAAGCAGTGTCTCTATTCACGGTCCTGAGCAGGGGCCATGGGATTGGGCTCTGGGCACTGACTCATGGCACCTCCCTAGAAGGTGAGAAACACTCCAAATCTAAACACACCAGGACTTCTCCCATCCGTCGCCTTGGGACTGGCCATAAACCACAGACTCTCTCCAGGCTCTCAAGAGTTATCCTGTCTTCTGGATTCCTGCCTACCCCAACTCCCCCAGCCTTGTTGAGGTTCTCTACTGCCTCCTGAATACACATGAACCCCTATACCAATTTTAAGAAAAAAATGATTCTCTTTCCTCTTTGTCCAAGCATCCTATCCCTCAAACCCAAAAAGAAAGAAGCTCTCCCTTCTCTCTCTGTGATGGAGACAGTATTTCTTCTAGTATCCTGCAGCCTTCCCAGTCCTGCTGCTTGTGGTAGAAATGCTGCCACAGCCCAACATTGAGGAGCCCTCGATGACTGCCCTTTACAACTCATATTCAGTTCTGCCTCCAAAATGCATGTGTCCACTTACATGAGATGGTAAATGTTTAACAATGGACTTTCTGAAAGGGAAAAACCAAAAGCTGTTTTGCAGTGCTTGCCAATTTCTCTAGTGTAATAACTCCCAACCTGACCAATTTCACACTGCCAACAGTTAAACAACCAGATTGCAAGATTCCTGAAATTTAACAATTGGTTTTCAGGGCCCAGTCCAAGCCTGCTGCTGGAAACCTCAGAGTTAAATCCCTATTCTCCACACCTCTCACCTCCACCACCCCTCCCTGTCCCAGCCAGCATCATCTCTTTGGGGACCACTCCTCTGGCTTTCATTTTTCAGCCACAGTGATTCTTTGGAAAAGTCAAATCATATCACTTCTCTGCTTCTTCCCCAACACAGCTGCATGGCTCCCGCTCTCCCTCCTTCAAGTCTCTGCTCAATGTCACTTCATTAAAGGCACCTTCTATAAACTACCTTGTATAAAATATTATTTATTTTCTCTATCCCGGCATTCTAATTTCTCTTATCCTAATTAATTTTTCTTTAGCCCTTATTTTGATGAGTATTATGCCGAATACAGGCAGCCCTCACTTTTCATGGCAGTGCAAGATTGCAAAAATGACTGTGCAACCTGAAACCCAGGAAAGCAGTCTCCATAGTCAATCAGAAAAACAATGATCATTCTGTGACCTTTACCATTTTTTGTCAAAATATTAGAAACTCTCACACTCTCAGTTACAAATGTAGAGGACAATGAAAATATAATGAAATAAATATTTATTTGTGCACTACAATTCAAAGCATTAGAAACATTGAGAGTTCAAGTGCTGTTTCTTTGTAAAAATGTATCCAGAGTAGTTGGAAGAGTGCTTGCCTTTTTTTGTATATTTCTAATATGGAGTGATATAGTTTGGCTCTGTGTCTCCATCCAAATCTCATCTTAAATTGTAATCTGCATGTGTTGTGGGATGGGCCTGGTAGGAGGTGACTGAATCATGGGGGCGGACTTCCCCCTTGCTGTTCTTGTGATAGTGAGTTCTCATAAGATCTCAGTGAGTTCTCATGAGATCTGGTTTTTTGAAAGTGTGTGGCAAGTCCCCCTTCGCTCTCTCTCTCTCTCTCCCTCCTGCCACCATGTGAAGAAGGTGCCTGCTTCCTTTTCTCCTTCCACCATGGTTGTAAGTTTCCTGAGGCCTCCCAGTCATGCTTCCTGTTAAGCCTGTGGAACTGTGAGTCCAATTAAACCTCTTTTATTCATAAAATATCCAGTTTCTGGTAGTTCTTTATAGCAGTGTGAGAATGGGCTAATACACGGAGCAAGCATTGTTTCTTTTCATTTGTTTATTTTATTTTTATTTTTTTGAGATGGAGTTTCACCCTTATTGCCCAGGCTGGAGTGCAATGTCGTGATCTTGGCTCACTGCAACCCCCGCCTCCAGGGTTCAAGTGATTCTCCTGCCTCAGCCTCCTGAGTAGCTGGGATTACAGGCATGTACCACCACACCCAGCTAATTTTGTATTTTTAGTAGAGATGGGGTTTCTCCATGTTGATCAGACTAGTCTTGAACTCCCGACCTCAGGTGATCCACCTGTCTTGGCCTCCCAAAGTGCTGGGATTACAGGCATGAGCCACCATGCCTAGCCAGCAAGCATCATTTCTATTATACCTTGGTGTTTTGCCATCTTTCTAAGTTTGGACTAGCTTCCAACATCTTATCCCTTGAATTTTCAATATTGTGGAATCACTCCAGAAGATCCTTTCATGTGAAGTTTTTTGCTGGCATTTCAACCTTTGGGACATCTTCAGCCCTTTTATTACCACTCCTCTCCCATTTGTGGCAGTTTGCGTTTACTACCTCCCTCTGGCTGCCTATCTGAAGTTCCTGCATCAGGGTCTACATTGCCACAGTCAACTATTTGTACTTCTAGAATTCCACTCACATTCAATTTGAACCTCACTTGCAGCATTTTCACTTCTCATTTCTTCACTGCACTTTCATCTTGGTTGCAAAATTCCTCTTTCAATTATTCATTTCTGTAAAATGTCATATGGGCTCATCACTGGGAGGCAAGGAGGCAACCCAACTATAGGATTTGCTGTTTGAGTAGGAGAGCCATAGGGACCAATCACCAACAGACTTTGAAAGACACAACATGACTGGTTACTGATCATGACGAGCTTTTATTACCATGGTGATTTGTGGACTGAAGAGCTAGCCCAGAAGTTTGTACTCTATGCAAATTACATTAAATTTACTATGGCACCTAAATTTTGAGACTTGTGTTGTGGGACTGATGTTACTTAACTAAACTATGGTAAGAGAAATGCATGCATGTCATCACCAAAGTGAGAACTGCCTGTATTTATCTATGTTACGCAAATGGAATGTCAGTTATATCGTGGGGGGTTGGGGGTGGGGGAGGATTATCTGTATCCTCAGTTGCCAGAACTGTGTCTGCCATATAATAGGCTGTCAATTTTTTTAAATGAGTGAATACATCATTGAGGTCATTGGTTTCTACTAGGTGTTGGATTTCAAAAGAAAACTTCTCTTCATTTGATCACTTGGCTTGTGTGCTGTATTCTCAAGCTCTTTCTTTAAAGACTACTCTCTCTTCTTTCTGTTTAAAACATTCCATCAAAAATTCAACATCCTCTAGAAAGTAAGAAAGTGCTAACAAGAAAAAAAAGTCAACCCCAAAACCAAAACCCACAGTGACTGGAGTACATCAAAGAGGCGCAGGAACCAACTGAAAGAGCTCCCAAAGGCCAAAGCTGGAACACTTTCAGCAAAAAAATAAGTAAAGTAGTAATGAGTTATAGTCCAAAGTATAAAATAAATATCTGAGTCCATACTGATATAAATAAATGATTGAATAAATTAATGGGAAAGAAGAGAAGAATCTCCAGTGCAGAAGAGTCCCAGATAATTTATTTATACACTCCACTCTAAAGGAGGTGGAACATAACTTCCACTCCTGAAGTGTGGGCTGTGCACTGCGACTTCTTTGCAAAGAGTACAGCATGGAAAAAAGGAGAAAAAATAACTTTACAGTGGAAAAATCTGACAAATACAGCTTCAGCCAGGTGATCAAGAGTTCATCAACAGTTATAAATCAACATCAAGAATCATAAATCATGTCACTAATATGTACCTTTAATATGATGTGATGAAGATGACACTTTTCCTCTATTACCTTCCCCCCAAAACTCACAACCCCAATCTAATCATGAGGAAAACATCAGACAAATTTCAATAAGGAGGCATTCTGCAACATCGGGCCCAGAACTCCTCAAAACTGTCAAGGTCATCAAAATCAAGGAAAGTCTAAAAAACTGTCATAGCCAAGAGAAGCTTGAGGAGATATGACAAGTAAATGTAACAGGTATCCTGGATGGGATGCTGGAAGAGAAAAACGACATTAGGTAAAAAGAAAAGATCTAAATAAACTATGAACTTTGATTAATCATAATGTATCAATATTGGTTCATTGATTATAAT